AAAGTCTGGAGATAGGCAGTTCCAAGCATGGTACAGCAGCTCAATGATATCATCAAGTATTTGGGTGTTTTCTATCTTTGCCCTCAACCATCTTCAGCACGTGAGTTTTTCTTTCCTTTTTTTTTTTTTTTTTGAGACGGAGTCTCGCTCTTGTTGCCCAGGCTGGAGTGCAGTGGCACAATCCCGGCTCACTGCAACCTCTGCATCCCGGGTTCAAGTGATTCTCCTGCCTCAGCCTCCCGAGTAGCTGGGATTACAGGCGCCCACCACCACGCCCGGCTAATTTTTGTATTTTTAGTAGAAATGGGGTTTCACCATGTTGGCCAGGATGGTCTCGACCTCCTGATCTCGTGATCCACCCACCTCGGCCTCCCAAAGTACTGGGATTACAGACCTGAGCCACCGCGCCCGGCCTGCACGTGAGCTTTTCATCTGGAAACTTGTCCCCTCATGGTCAGTCCTCACACCACCCCACTTACAGAAGAAAAAAATGGAAAGGTGAAGTCTCCTCTGGAAGCTTCGTCTTTTTATCTGGGAGGAAAATATTTCCCAGAAGCTGCCTTCTTTTAATTTCTGTCAGACTCTAGACTACCCTCAAATTTCACTGGACCTGCGATTACAATATTACCTAGCAATAAGAATCAAAAGAATCGAACATCATTGAGTGGGAAAAATCCTCTGCAAGTACAGCCAAGCCTTTTCTGAGGCTATTTTTAAACTTACAAATCAGAGGACAATCGCGACATTAGAGGAAAATTACCCAGGTTTACGCCATCACTAACGATGATAGCTTACGATGATAGCTAACCCAGCTCTTCAACTTCCTTTCAATCTCCAGAAAAGGCTCTCTGCGTGCTAATGGTAACGTGGCTTTACAGATTTTTACCCACTTCAAATATGGCCGCCAAGCTCCGTTCTCTTTTACCGCCTGATCTGCGGCTACAATTCTGGCTTCATGCCCGCCTCCAAAAGTGCTTCCTCTCGAGGGGTTGTGGTTCTTACTGCGCAGGCGCAAAAGCAAGTCCTCTTCCGGGCAAAATGGCGATGGGACTAATGTGCGGACGCCGGGAGCTTCTGCGCTTGCTACAGTCCGGGCGTCGGGTAAGGATGCCCCGGGGCAGAGCACCGGGATGAAAGGGGCTCCATCATCCTTTTACACGCTCAGGTCCACAGCGTCGCAGGGCCCTCGCAATGGCTTGGGAAACCGCTGACCACACGGCTCCTATTCCCAGCAGCCCCGTGCTGCTGTCGCCCACACTACCTCTTCCTTGCGGCTTCCGGCCCCCGCAGCCTCAGTACCTCTGCTATCTCTTTTGCAGAAGTCCAGGTAAGAGGCCTTTCGTTCCTGCAATATTAGGAATAAATATAATACAAGGCTTTCTTTCACACAGGTTCAGGCCCCTCCTGTTGTTGCTGCAACTCCCTCACCCACAGCAGTACCTGAGGTGGCTTCTGGAGAGACTGCAGATGTAGTCCAAACTGCTGCAGAGCAGAGCTTCGCTGAACTGGGGCTGGGGTCATACACCCCAGTGGGACTGATCCAGAATTTACTGGAATTTATGCATGTTGATCTGGGCCTACCTTGGTGGGGGGCCATTGCTGCATGTAAGGGGAATATACCCTGGACATGGGTTAGGATTTCACTCCAATCCTAGTTTGTATTTTCCAGGTACAGTCTTTGCCCGCTGCCTGATTTTTCCTCTCATCGTGACGGGCCAGCGAGAGGCAGCCAGGATCCACAATCACTTGCCAGAGATCCAGAAGTTTTCCAGTCGAATCAGAGAGGCCAAGTTAGCAGGAGACCATATTGAGTGTGAGTCAGTTGCAGAATGAGCGTGGGAGAAGACCCCAACCATTAATTTCCCCTCACCTCACAGATTACAAGGCTTCCTCGGAGATGGCACTTTACCAGAAAAAACATGGTATTAAACTCTATAAACCTCTCATTCTCCCTGTGACTCAGGTGAGCAAAAACATTTCCTTCCTTATTTCATCAGCATGCTGACACTGTTTATCTTGTGTAATAGGCCCCAATCTTCATCTCCTTCTTCATTGCTTTGAGAGAGATGGCCAACCTTCCTGTGCCCAGCCTGCAGACAGGTGGCCTCTGGTGGTTCCAGGATCTCACGGTATCCGATCCCATCTACATATTACCACTGGCAGTCACTGCTACAATGTGGGCTGTTCTTGAGGTAAGCCCAGATTGGCCAAGTGCCAGGCCTGCTCCCGACTTTTCCACCCCACTTCTTTTGGCAGCTAGGTGCTGAGACAGGTGTGCAAAGTTCTGACCTTCAGTGGATGAGAAATGTCATCAGAATGATGCCCCTGATAACCTTGCCCATAACCATGCATTTCCCCACGGTATGTAATGCCTTATGGGCTGGCTCCAAGGCCTTCTGAGTCCCTTCTCTGTGTTCTCACCCAGGCAGTGTTTATGTACTGGCTCTCCTCCAATTTGTTTTCCCTGGTCCAAGTATCCTGTCTCCGGATTCCAGCAGTACGCACTGTACTTAAAATCCCCCAGCGTGTTGTACATGACCTGGACAAATTACCTCCACGGGAAGGCTTCCTAGAGAGCTTCAAAAAAGGTAAGGGCTCATCCTCTGTGAAAAAGGACTAGTGCAACTGACTCTCTTGCTTCTCTTTACACAGGCTGGAAAAATGCTGAAATGACGCGTCAGCTGCGAGAGCGTGAACAACGCATGCGGAATCAGTTGGAGCTAGCAGCCAGGGGTAAATAGTCCTTTCAGGCCAAATTCTGTCTTTCGTTGAAATTTGTTTTCTCTTCTCCCCTCAGGTCCTTTACGACAGACCTTTACCCACAACCCTCTCCTACAACCTGGAAAGGATAACCCTCCCAATATCCCTAGCAGCAGCAGCAAACCAAAGTCAAAGTATCCCTGGCACGACACACTTGGCTGACTTATGTTCTGTGCGCATTCTGGCAGGAATTCTGTCTCTTCAGAGACTCATCCTCAAAACAAGACTTGACACTGTGTCCTTGCCCCAGTCCTAGGAACTGTGGCACACAGAGATGTTCATTTTAAAAACGGATTTCATGAAACACTCTTGTACTTATGTTTATAAGAGAGCACTGGGTAGCCAAGTGATCTTCCCATTCACAGAGTTAGTAAACCTCTGTACTACATGCTGCTTCCTGATACTTATTGAACAGGGAAATCAGTGTGCACTTCAGAAAACTGAAGAATACCCAGCATTTTGGGAGGCCGAGGTGGGTGGATCACCTGAGATCAGGAGTTTGAGACCAGCCTGGCCAACATGGGGAAACGCCATCTCTGCTGTTTTACAAAAATAGCCACACGTGGTGGTGCACACCTGTAGTCCCAGCTACTCGGGAGGCTGAGGCAGGAGAATTGCTTGAATCCGAGAGGCGGAGGTTGCAGTGAGCCAAGATCGCACCACCGCACTCCAGCCTGGGCAATAGAGGGAGACTGTCTCAAAAAAAAAAGAAAACTGAAGAATAGAGTGAGTCATGATTGCTTTTGCTGGCCCATGGCCTTGGAAAATATAATGTTTTAACCTGGCATTAAGGGTTTAAACTTCCACCCAGGCGCAGTGGCTCACGCCAGTAATCCCAGCACTTTTGGGAGGCCAAGGCGGGCGGATCACGAAGTCAGCAGATCGAGACCATCCTGGCCAACATGGTGAAACCCCGTCTCTACTAAAAAAAAAAAAAAAAAAATTAGCCGGGCATGGCGGCGGGTGCCTGTATTCCCAGCTACTTGGGAGGCTGAGGCAGGAGAATGGCGTGAACCCAGGAGGCAGAGCTTGCAGTGAGCCGAGATTGCGCCACTGCACTCCAGCCTGGGCAAGAGAGTGAGACTCCTTCTCAAAAAAAAAAAAAAAAAAAAAAAAAAAAAAACAGTTTAAACTTCCAACCCATGCATGTGTTGTTCTATGCACATTTGGATTGCAGTCTAGAGGTGTGGCTGATAAGTTGAATGTTGAGATTGTATCTAAATATAGTAACCGCACTTCTTGATCCCAAGATTACTTTAAAAATTTCAAGAAGTAGATGTGTGCAAATTCTTAGTGATAATTAAGAATGAAAGTTCCAGGCTGGGCAAAGTGGCTCACACCTATAATCTCAGCACTTTGGGAGGCTGAGGTGGGTAGATCACTTGAGTCCAGGAATTTGAGACCAGCCTGGGCAACATGGCGAGACCTTGTCTCTGCTAAAAAGTTAGCTGAGCATGGTGGTGCTTGTCCATAGTCCCAGCTACCTGGGAGGCTGAGGTGGGAGGATAGCTTAAGCCCAGGAGGTTGAGGCTGCAGTGATCCAAGATCATGCTGCTATACTCCAGCCTTGGCTACAGAGCAAGATCCTGTCTCAAAAAGGAAGTTCATGTCATTTTTATGTAACAATCCAACATTTGACTAGAGCAGTTTAAGTGTTCTGTTGTCTGCCTTTGTGTAG